TCTTGAACTCCCAGGCTCAAGCAATCCTCCTGCCTTGGCCTCCCAAAGTGCTAAAATTACAGGCATGGGCCACTGCACCAGCCTGATACTTTTAAGATGTTAAGATCATACCATTCTTTTCCTCAAAATTCTATAAGAGATCTTCATCTCACATAAAATAAAAGCCAAAGTCCTTACAAAACTCTACACCACCTGTCCAATCTCAACACTTCTTGCCTTTCCTGGCTTGCTACTGACTAGGAGCATTGGAGCTGGCTGTTTGCTTTGCCAGGACAGCTTTTCTCCTTGATAACCAGCTTTTCTCAGATTAACAGCTCTTCCCTCAGATAACTAGTTTAGCCCATTACCTCCTTCAAACCTTGGCTCAATGTAACGTTTTCAATGAAGCCTACTCTGAGAATCCTATTTAAAATTGCAACGTACTTTGGGAGTCCAGGGCGGACAGATCACCTGAAATCAAGAGTACAAGACCAGCCTGGCCAACATGGTGAAACTCCATCTCTGCAAAAATACAAAAATTAGCCGGGCATGGTGGCACGTGTTTGTAGTCCCAGCTACTCAGGAGGAGGAGTTTGCAGTGATCGGAGATCGTGCCACTGCACTCCAGCCTGGGCATTAAAGCAAGGCTCCGTCTCAAAAAGATGAATGTCTCTTCATCTTCTTTTATCCTGTTCTATTTTTTTTCCATACCATGTCTTACTCTGTAGCTCACCATAATTTATTTGTATGCTCATTTTAGGTTTCCCTCAAGTAAAACGTAAACTAATCCAGGCACGGTTTTTGTTGTTGTTCCATTATTTTGAGGGCTGGGCACATAGATGCGCAAGGAGTGCCCAAACTCATCATCTCACTCTTTATACAGCTGGGCAAACTGCCTAAAGTTTCCTCAAGCCTCAGCTTTACTATTTTCTTGAATGGCTAAAACTCACAAAACACATCTAGCGTCAAAAACTTTGCGACCCCGGAAGTAAAAGGTTAAGGAAGGGGGTCACAGGAGAAGGCTATTTCCGTTTCCGTACGGAAGCAAAGGAGCCAAGACCATGGCGAAAGCCGGGGATAAGAGCAGCAGCAGCGGGAAGAAAAGTCTAAAACGGAAAGCCGCTGCCGAAGAACTTCAGGAGGCTGCAGGCGCTGGGGATGGGGCGACGGAAAACGGGGTCCAACCCCCGAAAGCGGCTGCCTTTCCGCCAGGCTTTAGCATTTCGGAGATTAAAAACAAACAGCGGCGACACTTAATGTTCACGCGGTGGAAACAGCAGCAGCGGAAGGTACGCGAGAGGCGGGGGCTGCCGGGCGCTTGCAGTATTGTTCTCTTTTTTTTTAACCCTTTAGGAAAAGTTGGCAGCTAAGAAAAAACTTAAAAAAGAAAGAGAGGCTCTTGGCGATAAGGTAAATAAAATTTTTAGCTGTTTGCTTTCTATTTCTAAAATGTAATCCCTTCTCTTTTACTTAGGCTCCACCAAAGCCTGTACCCAAGACCATTGACAACCAGCGAGTGTATGATGAAACCACAGTAGACCCTAATGATGAAGAGGTAATGTTAGAAGTCTTAAATTAGTTTGAATGGATGTAAAATTATTCCTCTTCTCTGTTCTCAGGTCGCTTATGATGAAGCTACAGATGAATTTGCTTCTTACTTCAACAAACAGACTTCTCCCAAGATTCTCATCACAACATCAGATAGACCTCATGGGGTAAACACATTGATTAATTTAGTTCTTGAATTCTATTCAAAATTTTTGTTATTTTGTTTTGCAGAGAACAGTACGACTCTGTGAACAGCTCTCCACAGTTATACCAAACTCACATGTTTATTACAGAAGAGGACTGGCTCTGAAAAAAATTATTCCACAGTGCATCGCAAGAGATTTCACAGACCTGATTGTTATTAATGAAGATCGTAAAACCCCAAGTATCCTTTTTTTTTTTAAGGAGGTTTTCCTGTTCAATGTGTTTTTCTTAACTTTTATGAACAGATGGACTTATTTTGAGTCACTTGCCAAATGGCCCAACTGCTCATTTTAAAATGAGCAGTGTTCGTCTTCGTAAAGAAATTAAGGTAAGTTTTATACATTTCTTTGATTGGCATTGATTGTGATATTTATTTTTCATTATTTTTCTAGAGAAGAGGCAAGGACCCCACAGAACACATACCTGAAATAATTCTGAATAATTTTACAACACGGCTGGGTCATTCAATTGGACGTATGTTTGCATCTCTCTTTCCTCATAATCCTCAATTTATCGGAAGGCAGGTTGCCACATTCCACAATCAACGGGATTACATATTCTTCAGATTTCACAGGTGAGGAAGGTAAACTCATTGAACTTTGATTTTCAGACTAATTTAACTCTTTTTGTCTTTGAAGATACATATTCAGGAGTGAAAAGAAAGTGGGAATTCAGGAACTTGGACCACGTTTTACCTTAAAATTAAGGTCTCTTCAGAAAGGAACCTTTGATTCTAAATATGGAGAGTATGAATGGGTCCATAAGGTATGTGCTTATTGTTTAAAAAGACTAAGTCATCTTCCTCCACTCCCTTGCTTTCCACTTTCAGCCCCGGGAAATGGATACAAGTAGAAGAAAATTCCATTTATAAAGTACTGAGAGAATGATATTGGATTTTGCTGAACAGGCCTATCTTGAACTTTGGTAAATTATTTTTGACAGAATACTCTTTTCAAAATGGCATTTGCTGATTTCATAAACCTTTCACGTCTGGACGAATTACCAAATGCCATGAATTGCCACTGTGTGTTTATGTAGAAAATACAAATAAAAGTTATTTTGATGGCTTAGGTTTCCTTAAACTTAGTTCTCTTGTTTTTGGGTAACTGTGAATAATTAAGTTGGAATCAAGATTCAGATTAACTTTCCTATTTGCATAGAACACATGAGAGGAATAAAATGGTTGGTAAATATTGGCTAACCCTTGATTTTTATACCAGATTAACCTTGGATTCCCAGTGTCTGGCACAGTTTTAATAGCTTAAATGGAGGCCAGGTTTCTGGATGTTTTAACATTCTCTTAAGCCTTCAGAAGGGTAAAAAATTTAAAGCAAAATGATCTACCAGGGTTTAAAGCAAAGTTGCAAATTACTGAAGCTAATCTTTGCTTCCTGATTTTGAGGTTTTTGGTTTTTTGTGCCCACGTTGTGGGGAGCTCTTTTTTACCTCATTACATGGTGCTGTAGTACTCCATTCAGGCACTGAAACAAAGTTAACCCTATAAGTAACTCATGGATGGAAACCCGTAGAACTTAACAGCCTCCTCCTGACCTTAAAAGAATAAAGGTTCACAGTTTACCTTTAATTCCCTAGCAGTCTTGCCAGATGTATGGCATAAAGTCATGTGAGAAGAGTAGGTGGAAAAAACTGTACAAACTTAACCCCTTCAGGTGTTCAGAACAGATTAATATACCATGTATTTAATACCAATAATAATGCAAAATAAAAGTTTCATACTAAGTTTTATTGTATGCTGCTGCCAGTGTATATAAAACAATTACCCTT